CGAGTGGCGTCCAGCCTGCCCCGCTCCACCAGTGGCTGCTGGAGAAGAACCCGAGCCTGGGTCAGGCCCTGGGGGCTCCTGCATCAGTGCCCGGCTCTCCGGGGCCTCCTGCCCTCCGGCCCACTCTCCCCGCTCTCAGCATCAACCAGTCGCCATGGGCAGGGGCAGCTCGGTGGCTCCTGTGTCCCTGCCTCGGGCCTGCCTGCTGTCATCTGCCTCCCTCCCTCTTTCCCAGAGCGGCCCTGGGCCTGGATACGGGGACTGTTGTGTGGCCCCTCTGTGTCTGGGGGTGCGACTGCTCCCCTGGCTTCAGGATCCTCAGGGCTTCTACCCGGGATTGGCAGTCATGCTCTCCTGGCAGTACACTCTCCCACCTGTGCCACCCACCCACCCACCCACCCATCCCGCTTTACAGAAAGCCCCCTGAGCCCTACCCTGTTCGTCCCCAGGCAGCCACGCCGAGATCTCTGGCCTCTGATGTCATGTGATGTGTGCTTCCCAGCTGGGTTCCGGGCAGGGACGGTGCTCATCATGCCCCGGCCTTCAGAGCTCCTTCCAGCCCAGCAGTCTCCTGGCTGTGTCCTCTGTGGCCTCCGCCCCGTGTCCTCAGTGGCCCCGCGGGGGCCTTGCCGGTGCTCACCTGTGCCTCTGTTTCTCTGCAGCTGTGAGCCGTGAGCTTTGAGGCGGTGGGATGTGTCAGCAGAATGTCTCCTGCCCCCGAGAGCGACCCCGAGGCCACTGAGAAGAGCAGCGCGGCCTGGCCGGCCCGAACGCCTGCGTCTCAGTAGCTGGGAGCCACGGGCCCACGCCCGCCCACCGGCCGCAGTGATGTTCTAGCCACAGAGGAGCCAAGACCTCAGGTTTCCAGAGACTTGGGATTTGCACGGCAGCAGAGTCACCGTGGAGAGGCCAGGGTATCACAAACTTATGGATTTTGACAAGAAAGGAGGGAAAGGGGAGACGGAGGAGGGCCGGAGAATGTCCAAGGCCGGCGGGGGCCGGAGCAGCCACGGCATCCGGAGCTCGGGGACCAGCTCGGGGGTCCTGATGGTGGGCCCCAACTTCCGCGTCGGCAAGAAGATCGGCTGCGGCAACTTCGGGGAGCTCCGCCTAGGTGAGGCCCTGCTCGGTGGTAGGTGGGGTCGGCGGTGGGGTTCAGGCGAAGGTTTCTTCCACAGTGCAGAGTAGAAGAGCCGGGAAGGACCCCATCACCATCAGATGCATCAGAGCTTCAAAGGCCCGCCCATCAAGACGCTGCCAAGAGCATGAGGCCAGCCAGGCTGGGGAGGACGTTGGCGAGCATCCGCCTGCCCGTCAGGGAGCCACAGCTGGATGATACATCGACAGACAGCAGAGGGACGGTGTAGCACACAGGCGAGGGCTTGTCCTCCTCAGCCTGGGGGAGCGCAGCTCAGTGCTTGGTGGTCAGCACGTGACTGACACTTTGCCGGAGAAGGGGACGGCTGCCCGCAGGAAGAGCTACACAGCCGTGTTCGCCGGAACTCCGCTCTGGAGAGTCAGAACTGGAGACGGGAGGGCGTGCCTCAAGGGCAGATGGGCAAACCAAACCCCATCCTCCCTGTGAGCCGCGGCACAGCACCAGGCGGGCACACGCAGCACGACACGGCGAGGAGCCCACCGCAGGGGCAGCCTTTTGGGCGGGGAAGGGGGGATGAATCCACTGTGAATCCCACCTCCGAAGGGCAGCGCAGGAAGGACACGCAAATGCTGGACTGAACCTGCAGCTGATTCAGGGGGCAGTGTCCTGAGCTCTAAAACTTCAAACCTGGGGCAGTGTCCTGAGCTCTAAAACTTCGAAATCTGACCAGGCACAGTGGCTCACGCCTGTAATCCCAACACTTTGGGAGGCTGATGTGGGCGGATCACCTGACGTCAGGAGTTCGAGACCAGCCTGGACAACATGGAGAAAGCCCATCTCTAGTAAAAATACAAAAATTAGCCAGGTTGATGGTGCCTGCCTGTAATTCCAGCTACTCAGGAGGCTGAGGCAGGAGAATCGCTTGAACCCAGGAGGCAGAGGTTCCAGTGAGCCGTGATCGCGCCAGTGCACTCCAGCCTGGGCAACAGAACGAGACTCTGCTCCAAAAAGAAAAAAACTTTGAAATCCCTCTAAAAATAAAATGGACCGGTGGATGGTAGCTGTGAGGATGGACCGTGTGGCAGGTTTAGTTCTGGGGCCTCGGCAATGAGTGTTGGCTGGCGGTGCTGATGGTCTCTGTCCCCGCAGGAAAGAATCTCTATACAAATGAATACGTGGCTATCAAATTGGTGAGTCGGCCCCTCCACCCCACCCCCGCTGAGGTCCCCTGGTGACTCGCTCTTGTGCCCCCAGGAGCCGATCAAGTCCCGGGCCCCGCAGCTGCACCTGGAGTACCGGTTCTACAAGCAGCTCAGCGCCACAGGTACCGGGCGGCCCGCGGGTGGGGCGGGGGCTCCGCACGCCCGTGCGTCTGTCCTCCGCCGCAGAGGGCGTCCCTCAGGTCTACTACTTCGGTCCGTGCGGGAAGTACAACGCCATGGTGCTGGAGCTGCTGGGGCCCAGCCTGGAGGACCTGTTCGACCTGTGCGACCGGACCTTCACGCTCAAGACGGTGCTGATGATCGCCATCCAGCTGGTGCGCGGCGGGCGGGGCGGGGCGGGGCTCGGGGCCCGGCCGACACCGCCGTGCCCCCCTGCAGATCACGCGCATGGAGTATGTGCACACCAAGAGCCTAATCTACCGGGACGTGAAGCCCGAGAACTTCCTGGTGGGCCGCCCGGGGACCAAGCGGCAGCATGCCATCCACATCATCGACTTCGGGCTGGCCAAGGAGTACATCGACCCCGAGACCAAGAAGCACATCCCGTACCGCGAGCACAAGAGCCTGACGGGCACGGCGCGCTACATGAGCATCAACACGCACCTGGGCAAGGGTGAGCTGCGCGCGCGCGGCGGGGGGCGGGCGACCCCGCTGAGGCTGCGCCCCTGTCCCCGCAGAGCAGAGCCGCCGCGACGACCTGGAGGCGCTGGGCCACATGTTCATGTACTTCCTGCGCGGCAGCCTCCCCTGGCAGGGGCTCAAGGTGGGCGAGGAGGCCGGGCAGGCGGGCGGGGAGCGGGAGCAAGGCTGACCACAGACCCCCGCAGGCCGACACGCTCAAGGAGCGGTACCAGAAGATCGGGGACACCAAACGCGCCACGCCCATCGAGGTGCTCTGCGAGAACTTCCCAGGTAAGGGGTCCCTGCGCCCCCGCCCTGTGCCCCCGCCGAGGCCCCGCTGGCGCTCTCTCTGCAGAGGAGATGGCCACGTACCTGCGCTATGTGCGGCGCCTGGACTTCTTCGAGAAGCCCGACTATGACTACCTGCGGAAGCTCTTCACCGACCTCTTCGACCGCAGTGGCTTCGTGTTCGACTATGAGTACGACTGGGCCGGGAAGCCCCTGGTAGGTGGGGGGGTGCCGGTATGTGGGAGCGGGCCCATCCTGACCCCTGCTCCCTCACCCACAGCCGACCCCCATCGGCACCGTCCACACCGACCTGCCCTCCCAGCCTCAGCTCCGGGACAAAACCCAGCCGCACAGCAAAAACCAGGTGAGGCCCGGGCGGGACCGACCGCCCCAGGGAGGGGCATGGGCGGCCAGCGTGACCCCCTACTGCCCCCACCAGGCGTTGAACTCCACCAACGGGGAGCTGAATGCGGACGACCCCACGGCCGGCCACTCCAACGCCCCGATCACAGCGCCTGCAGAGGTGGAGGTGGCCGATGAAACCAAGTAAGGCTCTGGGGCGGTGCCTTCGGGGAGGTGGTCCTCCTACCTGAGCCACTGCCCTCCTCAGATGCTGCTGTTTCTTCAAGAGGAGAAAGAGAAAATCGCTGCAGCGACACAAGTGACCCTGGGCGCGTGCAGCCCCCTGAATCTTCTCCGTGCAGCCCCTTGGGGCGCGACCTTGTGCGAGGCCCTCGGGGCCCACCCACAGCGGCCCAGGGCCAGACCCTGGCTGGAAGCCAGAACGCAGACTGCAGGGGCCGCGCCTGGCTCAGGCGGCCCCACCCCCGGGACGTGGGGTCACTTCCTTCATGTAAGACTTTGGCCGAAATTTCTACACCTGTGTCTAGTCCTCCCCTCCAAGAGCATTAACTATTTAAAACAAGGAAAAGAGGAAAAAAAAAACAGAGGCCCGCCCTACCCCACTCCTGCCCCTCCGTTTCTTTGCTGAAGTGAGTAGTGTGATCCTGGAGGCCCCCCGGCCTGGCCCCGCCCCGCCAGCCGCCCCCGTTAGCGTCATAAAGTCCAGCTTGTCTCCCTCGATCCAAAGGCCGTTTTCTCGAGGGGAGGGCAGGCCCGGCCTGGAGGGGTGCTGTGGAGCTGTCTTGCCCAGGCCCTCCTGGGAGGGGGACAGGCATTGTTGCCAGGGGTGAGGCCGTGCCCCAGGCCTCCCCGAAACCAAAGGGGAAGGCAGGGGTGGGGCCGTGGCTGAAGCCGGCTCCCCAACCAAAATGCTGCACCAAAGCTCGGGCGCCGCGGGCACGGCTGCTGCAGTCTCTTCCCAGCCTGGCCCTGGCAAGGGGCGGGTGGGCGCTGCCAGGCGGGTGCTTCTCGACGCACTTGCTCCCGGAGGCTGCGCCCCGGCGCCTGGAACCCGAGGTGGGAGGACCGGTTGGTGTCACCCTGCTCGGCCCTCAGCCCTGCCGCGTGGGGCGCGTGGGCACGGAGCTTCCTGCCTCTCTGCTCCGACACCCGGCAAGCAGCCGGAGACAAAACGCCTTAAAGCCCCCGGCCCAGCCCTGCAGGTATATTGCAGGGGCCTGGGGGCGGCCCTGGACTGGCGGGCGGTTCCCCAGTGGGGTGCCCTGGAGGCTGCCGGGCAGAGTGGAGCAGCTTGGGGCCGTGCCCAGGGCGGTGGCTGTGAGTCTAGTTTTTGCTTTACCAAGTGTACAGAAATGGCATTTACGTTTCTCTGATGCTCCCTTGAAGCCATAGAATTTAGGGGCTTTTTTAAAAAAATAAAAGAAAAATGAAACCAAACCCAAGTGTAGAGGGATTTGTCTGGGCTTTCC